ATTCAATTAACATTAATTTTCTCTCTTCTAAATAATAGCTTACGCTTTCTCCACTAGTCTAGCCTGGTAACTTTAGTAAGACCTGTAAGAAAGATTTTGTGTTTAGCTCAGGTAGGACAGCAAGAAAGATGCAGCTTGGAGAAAGAAAACCAGATGAAATATTAACCGGGCGCAATGGCTCATGCCTGTAATCCCAGTACTTTGGGAGGCCGAGGCGGGAGGATCACCTGAGCCCAGGGATTCCAGACCAGCCTGGGCAACACAGCGAGACCCTGTCTCCATTTGAAAAAGAAAGAAAGCAAAAGAAACATTAGAGCAGTTCCTCATTATTTTTACCTAGGAAAAGACAAGTTTTGATAAAGACTTCACATCAGGTCTATGCAGCACTGGAAATGAGCCGTGGGTTGTGAGACAGACTCTGTGCTTAAAATGTCAAACCGGCAAAGTAGGTTTATTATTATCCTCATTTTACAGATAAGGAAACTGAGGCTCTGAAAGGTTATTGACTTTTCCAAGGCCACAGAACTAGTAAAGAGCAAAGCCAAAAGGTCCCCCGTTCCCCACGGGCCCCAGGAGTTCTCCACACGTAACCCGACTCACCGCCAGACGCCGACCAGCGCTTCTGTCCGGTTCAAACTTCGGACCAACCTACTCACCATGCGCATGCTCACTTTCAAAACGAAAAACTTACTGAGAACAAATGCGCATGTTCCATAAACGGAGAGTTTTGTTGTGTATATATTTTTTCCTATTCAGAAAGATTAATTACGCATGTTCAATTTCAATTTACGAACTTCAGATATGGTACGCATGCTCACTGTCCACCGAACGCTCCAGCTGACAATGCGCATGCTCTAGTCCTCCAAGCGCGACTTCGGCTGGTGTTTTGCGCATGTTTCTGCCAGCGCCTGGATCCTGCCGATAGTTCTGCGCATGTCCACTGCCCACTGTTTGGCTTCACGGAACCCTGTACGCATGCTCCTACGCTGAACTTTAGGAGCCAGTCTAAGGCCTAGGCGCAGACGCACTGAGCCTAAGCAGCCGGTGATGGCGGCAGCGGCTGTGGTGGCTGCGGCGGGTCCGGGCCCATGAGGCGACGAAGGAGGCGGGACGGCTTTTACCCAGCCCCGGACTTCCGAGACAGGGAAGCTGAGGACATGGCAGGAGTGTTTGACATAGACCTGGACCAGCCAGAGGACGCGGGCTCTGAGGATGAGCTGGAGGAGGGGGTGAGGCCCGGGGTCCCCGGGGGCCCGAGGTGATTATTTCTGAAACTTTTAACATATTTTTCAGGGTCAGTTAAATGAAAGCATGGACCATGGGGGAGTTGGACCATATGAACTGTAAGTTTATATGAAGAGATTTTCATTGTGTTAAATTTATTTTTGGTTTTGCTTTTCTTCCCAGTGGCATGGAACATTGTGAGAAATTTGAAATCTCAGAAACTAGTGTGAACAGAGGGCCAGAAAAAATCAGACCAGAATGTTTTGAGCTACTTCGGGTACTTGGTAAAGGGGGCTATGGAAAGGTAGGCAATATTTTTGAAATGAGAGCTGTTGTCTTTGAATAACACACACTTTTTTTTAATCCAGGTTTTTCAAGTACGAAAAGTAACAGGAGCAAATACTGGGAAAATATTTGCCATGAAGGTGCTTAAAAAGGTGATTTCCACTCCCCCTTTTTAGTCCTCACATTTGTTCTTATAGATGATCTCTTTTCCTTTAGGCAATGATAGTAAGAAATGCTAAAGATACAGCTCATACAAAAGCAGAACGGAATATTCTGGAGGAAGTAAAGCATCCCTTCATCGTGGATTTAATTTATGCCTTTCAGACTGGTGGAAAACTCTACCTCATCCTTGAGTATCTCAGTGGTCAGTACACAGAGTTTGGTGTAATTATTTGCTTATTTATAATGTTTTTTCTTTTTCTTTACAGGAGGAGAACTATTTATGCAGTTAGAAAGAGAGGGAATATTTATGGAAGACACTGCCTGGTAAGTGAACTTTTTGTGGTTGCATAGATTCACTATGGAGGTCACATCATTCCTTTGCCCTTAGGCTTGAGTGGAACGCTCTTCACACCAGTTGTTCCTAACAGAACCATTCTCATTGCGGCTTTCTTTCCTTGAATTGGTAAGCTGCCTGCCTTGGCTGTGGGTGAGTGTTACCAAAACTGCATTCCATTGTTTAATTTCAGGCCTTTTCTAACAAAGAAGCTGCATTTAAGAGCCTTAGGGATGAAGTGCCCTTTTTTGGAGGAGGCTCACTGAGCCGTGTTGGAGGCTGTGTTTGTGGTCGTGCTGGCTGTGAAACTGCCTCAGTCCTCTAGGACACACCCTCTCCATCCTGGAGTAATCTGCAGGATTGCAACATTGTTATGCAGCCAGTATTGCAGTGCCTTGTGCTTTTCGAATCCAGACAGGGTTGATTCAGCCCTTTATTCTTTTGAGGTAGATAAATTTGGGTGTCACACAGTTTATAGTTTTAATTTTATTAAATCACTTTTGTTTCCAGCTTTTACTTGGCAGAAATCTCCATGGCTTTGGGGCATTTACATCAAAAGGGGATCATCTACAGAGACCTGAAGCCGGAGAATATCATGCTTAATCACCAAGGTGGAGACATACCGTAAACAATTCTATAGTAAGAGAATAATCATGCTGTAATCTTTCATTGTAGGTCATGTGAAACTAACAGACTTTGGACTATGCAAAGAATCTATTCATGATGGAACAGTCACACACACATTTTGTGGAACAATAGAATACATGTGAGCTACATGTTAAACATAATTGGTTTGGGAATTTTTAAGCATATTATTTTCCTCATTGTAGGGCCCCTGAAATCTTGATGAGAAGTGGCCACAATCGTGCTGTGGATTGGTGGAGTTTGGGAGCATTAATGTATGACATGCTGACTGGAGCAGTAGGTGCACAGTTAAAAGCTGCATGTATTATTGGTGCTAATATTTTTCACTTGTCTTCTACTCTTAGCCCCCATTCACTGGGGAGAATAGAAAGAAAACAATTGACAAAATCCTCAAATGTAAACTCAATTTGCCTCCCTACCTCACACAAGAAGCCAGAGATCTGCTTAAAAAGGTAAGGTTCTTAAATGGTCACTGACACTACAATTCTTTATCCAAGCTTTTTTTCCTCTTTAAAGCTGCTGAAAAGAAATGCTGCTTCTCGTCTGGGAGCTGGTCCTGGGGACGCTGGAGAAGTTCAAGTAGGGATTGGCATCTTTGGTGTTTTGTGGGGCTCAACTTTTCTTCCTGCTTTTTTTTTCCTAGGCTCATCCATTCTTTAGACACATTAACTGGGAAGAACTTCTGGCTCGAAAGGTGGAGCCCCCCTTTAAACCTCTGTTGGTAAGTATACATGAAAGTGTATAATTGGGTGCATTATTTTCTAAATTATTTTGTTTGTATAAAGCAATCTGAAGAGGATGTAAGTCAGTTTGATTCCAAGTTTACACGTCAGACACCTGTCGACAGCCCAGATGACTCAACTCTCAGTGAAAGTGCCAATCAGGTCTTTCTGGTAAGTGAAAGAATTTCCATGTAGTCATGGGACCATTCTGTAGTCCACTGTTACTGTCTTTCAGGGTTTTACATATGTGGCTCCATCTGTACTTGAAAGTGTGAAAGAAAAGTTTTCCTTTGAACCAAAAATCCGATCACCTCGAAGATTTATTGGCAGCCCACGAACACCTGTCAGGTATTTCACACTCTTATTTTCACTTTTTTTTGCAAATGAATGATAGCTCTTCCTTGTCTTAAAGCCCAGTCAAATTTTCTCCTGGGGATTTCTGGGGAAGAGGTGCTTCGGCCAGCACAGCAAATCCTCAGACACCTGTGGAATACCCAATGGAAACAAGTGGCATAGAGCAGATGGATGTGACAATGAGTGGGGAAGCATCGGCACCACTTCCAATACGACAGCCGAACTCTGGGCCATACAAAAAACAAGCTTTTCCCATGATCTCCAAACGGCCAGAGCACCTGCGTATGAATCTATGACAGAGCAATGCTTTTAATGAATTTAAGGCAAAAAAGGTGGAGAGGGAGATGTGTGAGCATCCTGCAAGGTGAAACGACTCAAAATGACAGTTTCAGAGAGTCAATGTCATTACATAGAACACTTCAGACACAGGAAAAATAAACGTGGATTTTAAAAAATCAATCAATGGTGCAAAAAAAAACTTAAAGCAAAATAGTATTGCTGAACTCTTAGGCACATCAATTAATTGATTCCTCGCGACATCTTCTCAACCTTATCAAGGATTTTCATGTTGATGACTCGAAACTGACAGTATTAAGGGTAGGATGTTGCTTCTGAATCACTGTTGAGTTCTGATTGTGTTGAAGAAGGGTTATCCTTTCATTAGGCAAAGTACAAAATTGCCTATAATACTTGCAACTAAGGACAAATTAGCATGCAAGCTTGGTCAAACTTTTTCCAGCAAAATGGAAGCAAAGACAAAAGAAACTTACCAATTGATGTTTTACGTGCAAACAACCTGAATCTTTTTTTTATATAAATATATATTTTTCAAATAGATTTTTGATTCAGCTCATTATGAAAAACATCCCAAACTTTAAAATGCGAAATTATTGGTTGGTGTGAAGAAAGCCAGACAACTTCTGTTTCTTCTCTTGGTGAAATAATAAAATGCAAATGAATCATTGTTAACCACAGCTGTGGCTCGTTTGAGGGATTGGGGTGGACCTGGGGTTTATTTTCAGTAACCCAGCTGCAATACCTGTCTGTAATATGAGAAAAAAAAAATGAATCTATTTAATCATTTCTACTTGCAGTACTGCTATGTGCTAAGCTTAACTGGAAGCCTTGGAATGGGCATAAGTTGTATGTCCTACATTTCATCATTGTCCCGGGCCTGCATTGCACTGGAAAAAAAAATCGCCACCTGTTCTTACACCAGTATTTGGTTCAAGACACCAAATGTCTTCAGCCCATGGCTGAAGAACAACAGAAGAGAGTCAGGATAAAAAATACATACTGTGGTCGGCAAGGTGAGGGAGATAGGGATATCCAGGGGAAGAGGGTGTTGCTGTGGCCCACTCTCTGTCTAATCTCTTTACAGCAAATTGGTAAGATTTTCAGTTTTACTTCTTTCTACTGTTTCTGCTGTCTACCTTCCTTATATTTTTTTCCTCAACAGTTTTAAAAAGAAAAAAAGGTCTATTTTTTTTTCTCCTATACTTGGGCTACATTTTTTGATTGTAAAAATATTTGATGGCCTTTTGATGAATGTCTTCCACAGTAAAGAAAACTTAGTGGCTTAATTTAGGAAACATGTTAACAGGACACTATGTTTTTGAAATTGTAACAAAATCTACATAAATGATTTACAGGTTAAAAGAATAAAAATAAAGGTAACTTTACCTTTCTTAAATATTTCCTGCCTTAAAGAGAGCATTTCCATGACTTTAGCTGGTGAAAGGGTTTAATATCTGCAGAGCTTTATAAAAATATATTTCAGTGCATACTGGTATAATAGATGATCATGCAGTTGCAGTTGAGTTGTATCACCTTTTTTGTTTGTCTTTTATAATGTCTTCAGTCTGAGTGTGCAAAGTCAATTTGTAATATTTTGCAACCCTAGGATTTTTTTAAATAGATGCTGCTTGCTATGTTTTCAAACCTTTTTGAGCCATAGGATCCAAGCCATAAAATTCTTTATGCATGTTGAATTCAGTCAGAAAAGAGCAAGGCTTTGCTTTTTGAAATTGCAACTCAAATGAGATGGGATGAAATCCTATGACAGTAAGCAAAAACAGAACCATGAAAAATGATTGGACATACACCTTTTCAATTGTGGCAATAATTGAAAGAATCGATAAAAGTTCATCTTTGGACAGAAAGCCTTTAAAAAAAAAATCACTCCCTCTTCCCCCTCCTCCCTTATTGCAGCAGCCTACTGAGAACTTTGACTGTTGCTGGTAAATTAGAAGCTACAATAATAATTAAGGGCAGAAATTATACTTAAAAAGTGCAGATCCTTGTTCTTTGACAATTTGTGATGTCTGAAAAAACAGAACCCGAAAAGCTATGGTGATATGTACAGGCATTATTTCAGACTGTAAATGGCTTGTGATACTCTTGATACTTGTTTTCAAATATGTTTACTAACTGTAGTGTTGACTGCCTGACCAAATTCCAGTGAAACTTATACACCAAAATATTCTTCCTAGGTCCTATTTGCTAGTAACATGAGCACTGTGATTGGCTGGCTATAACCACCCCAGTTAAACCATTTTCATAATTAGTAGTGCCAGCAATAGTGGCAAACACTGCAACTTTTCTGCATAAAAAGCATTAATTGCACAGCTACCATCCACACAAATACATAGTTTTTCTGACTTCACATTTATTAAGTGAAATTTATTTCCCATGCTGTGGAAAGTTTATTGAGAACTTGTTTCATAAATGGATATCCCTACTATGACTGTGAAAACATGTCAAGTGTCACATTAGTGTCACAGACAGAAAGCACACACCTATGCAATATGGCTTATCTATATTTATTTGTAAAAATCCAAGCATAGTTTAAAATATGATGTCGATATTACTAGTCTTGAGTTTCTAAGAGGGTTCTTTATGTTATACCAGGTAAGTGTATAAAAGAGATTAAGTGCTTTTTTTTCATCACTTGATTATTTTCTTTAAAATCAGCTATTACAGGATATTTTTTTATTTTATACATGCTGTTTTTTAATTAAAATATAATCACTGAAGTTTACTAATTTGATTTTATAAGGTTTGTAGCATTACAGAATAACTAAACTGGGATTTATAAACCAGCTGTGATTAACAATGTAAAGTATTAATTATTGAACTTTGAACCAGATTTTTAGGAAAATTATGTTCTTTTTCCCCCTTTATGGTCTTAACTAATTTGAATCCTTCAAGAAGGATTTTTCCATACTATTTTTTAAGATAGAAGATAATTTGTGGGCAGGGGTGGAGGATGCATGTATGATACTCCATAAATTCAACATTCTTTACTATAGGTAATGAATGATTATAAACAAGATGCATCTTAGATAGTATTAATATACTGAGCCTTGGATTATATATTTAATATAGGACCTATTTTGAATATTCAGTTAATCATATGGTTCCTAGCTTACAAGGGCTAGATCTAAGATTATTCCCATGAGAAATGTTGAATTTATGAAGAATAGATTTTAAGGCTTTGAAAATGGTTAATTTCTCAAAAACATCAATGTCCAAACATCTACCTTTTTTCATAGGAGTAGACACTAGCAAGCTGGACAAACTATCACAAAAGTATTTGTCACACATAACCTGTGGTCTGTTGCTGATTAATACAGTACTTTTTCTTGTGTGATTCTTAACATTATAGCACAAGTATTATCTCAGTGGATTATCCGGAATAACATCTGAAAGATGGGTTCATCTATGTTTGTGTTTGCTCTTTAAACTATTGTTTCTCCTATCCCAAGTTCGCTTTGCATCTATCAGTAAATAAAATTCTTCAGCTGCCTTATTAGGAGTGCTATGAGGGTAACACCTGTTCTGCTTTTCATCTTGTATTTAGTTGACTGTATTATTTGATTTCGGATTGAATGAATGTAAATAGAAATTAAATGCAAATTTGAATGAACATAAATAGAAGTGATTTATTTTTTTATTATCTTAAAGATAGGAAGGAATTAGTATACGTATCAGGTGTATAAATGGTTTAAATTTATTTTAACATGTCAGATGTGTTCAAGTTGTCATATAAATAAACTATGTATGTAAGGAATGGGTTAAAAGCTGTTCTGCTGAGAAACTGAAGCTATTTAAG